GGCCTCTGCACCGCTGCTCAGGGCGCGTCCCTTGCCGCCTCTGGCGTCGACTCAAGCCTCCTCCTCCGAGCAGCCCTCAGTGGCGCCGCCTTAGTGCTCTGGGTCGAGCCCCGGGAGGGTTAGCCTGGGGACGGCAGGGGCGTGACCGTGGCGCGGAAGTAGGTGAGCAGCAGGGCGGCGCGCGGCGGTCAGGCCGGGACAGCCAGAGGGGCAGCGACATCTGCGGGCGGGCGGGCGGGAGGCGGACGCTTCCCGGGCGGAGCAGGGCCCTCCGGAGGACGCAGGCCGCGTCGAGGCTGAAGGGCCTCCCTGTCCGGGACGGTCAGCTGCCAAGTTCGGGCCCTTAGCGCGTGGCCCCGGGCCGCGGCTCGGAGCGGAAGCGTCGCCCCTGGCTGCGCGCTCATGCTGGTCCTAGCGCAGAAGACCCGGCGAGGTCCGCGAATTTTGGCTTAGCGTTTGTCAAGTCACCTCGAGCGACTCGGAGAGAACCCGGCTTTCCCACTAGGGACGGTGATCGCAGTCTCTTTCCTTTAGAAAGTTACTCCGATACTTTTGATCATCTGTCCATAGTAAGGAGGAAAAATAGCGTGGTTTGTCCCCGGGTGAGGGAGTGTTGGAGGATCCCGTCCAGTGGGAAGAGCCAGTTTTAGCGGAGCAGCGCGTCCAGCCCGCTGACACTTCAGCCTGGTAAAGGGTTAACTGCATCCTGCCGGTTCGGTTTACATGTAAATAGAGAGCAGCTGCTCCGCGCGGCCCCGGCTGGCTCTTTTAAGTTTTTGATTGGTTGCCAATGACATCACCGCCCGTGTTTTAACACCGAGGACCCAGAGCAGCTTCGGATAAACCCTCCTTAAAGAGATGAGGCCACGCCTTCTTACCCGCCCCCTAGGCTGCCCATTGGTCGCGGGGCTCTGTGAGGTAGCGGTCGGCTTTCTCCGGATTCTTATTGGCCCAACCCGCCGTCGGTCGGCGGCGAGTCCGCCCCCTCAGAACCTTACATTTACAGTGTAGCAAAAGAGAAAGTAACTATGTTGCTGCTGGAGATCAATGAAGCCGAGTGAATGGGGGCTGAATGTGCGAGTCCATAGCTGAAGAGGAGCGCCAGATGGTGGAGGAATACACTTATTTATGAAGTAAGTGGAAGTCACCGCGACTACTCCTGAGAATTCTTTCTTTCCCCCTTCCCCTTCTTTACAGACTGTCTTGAGTTCTTCTTGAATTGCCAGTTTTCAGCCTCCTCATGCCTCCGTCTCCTTTAGACGACAGGGTAGTAGTGGCACTATCTAGGCCCGTCCGACCTCAGGATCTCAACCTTTGTTTAGACTCTAGTTACCTTGGCTCTGCCAACCCAGGCAGTAACAGCCACCCTCCTGTCATCGCCACCACCGTTGTGTCCCTCAAGGCTGCGAATCTGACGTATATGCCCTCATCCAGCGGCTCTGCCCGCTCGCTGAATTGTGGATGCAGCAGTGCCAGCTGCTGCACTGTGGCAACCTACGACAAGGACAATCAGGCCCAAACCCAAGCCATTGCCGCTGGCACCACCACCACTGCCATCGGAACCTCTACCACCTGCCCTGCTAACCAGATGGTCAACAATAATGAGAATACAGGCTCTCTAAGTCCATCAAGTGGGGTGGGCAGCCCTGTGTCAGGGACCCCCAAGCAGCTAGCCAGCATCAAAATAATCTACCCCAATGACTTGGCAAAGAAGATGACCAAATGCAGCAAGAGTCACCTGCCGAGTCAGGGCCCTGTCATCATTGACTGCAGGCCCTTCATGGAGTACAACAAGAGTCACATCCAAGGAGCTGTCCACATTAACTGTGCCGATAAGATCAGCCGGCGGAGACTGCAGCAGGGCAAGATCACTGTCCTAGACTTGATTTCCTGTAGGGAAGGCAAGGACTCTTTCAAGAGGATCTTTTCCAAAGAAATTATAGTTTATGATGAGAATACCAATGAACCAAGCCGAGTGATGCCCTCCCAGCCACTTCACATAGTCCTCGAGTCCCTGAAGAGAGAAGGCAAAGAACCTCTGGTGTTGAAAGGTAATGCCCCTGCTCCCTTCCCAAGCACGGTCATGATGATCTCCTCTTTTCTCACGCAGAGCAGGTGTTCATGATAAAAAGCAAGTCTTTTGTGTCTTCATGATCTGAAGAGAGGAAACAACACGGATCAAGATGATCCTAGACCTCCTAATCATGGGGATGATTACAAGGAGTTGCAGACCCTACTCTCTATTTTGCAGTGGGTGGAGTTGTGGATAGGGGTGACCCATCAGTCATTGAGAAATGAATCTCCTGGGTGCTACTTGTGAAAGTGAGGATCCTCTCTCCCTTTCCTGTGGATGCAGCTGAGATTCTGGACAGCCTAGACTTCTTCCTCAGTGTCAGAGTAAGATTGCCTCAATGGGGCGGGGCAGGACACACTGCTGACCTCACCACTGGGCGCCCTGGGCAGCCACTGCGAGGCCTCGTCATTTTCGAGTTGGTGAGACACCGCGGCAGTCGACTTGGAAGATGCTCTGGTGGTAGAGGTTAGATTATTTGTAGTTTTGGGGGCCTTTTCTTCAAATATCTGGGAATTTCATTGAAAATATGTAGTTCAGGAGTGAAGGGGTCTATATTCTACTTTATAATTATCATTATCATTTTGGTATCTTTTGGGAGAATGGCCTAAAATTGGGACCAAGATGGAAAAGAAGGGAAAGGAATGGGTCAATATTAGAATGCCCTTCGTTATCCTTTCAACTTGGTAAACCAGAGATTAATACCATAGCACCACTGTGGTGAAAGACGGGGTGGGCATTCCCCAAAGGCATGACCAGCAGACTTCTCTCAGATTCTTGAGTGGGTCAAGCAGACCATTCTGGTCTGGCTTCTCCTCTCAGATTTATTTGAGTAATCCCCTCCCTTGGTGATAAGATTGTGTTTCAGCAAGAGTGGTAGTGGTACCATTTCGGAAGGAGTAATTTTTGCAGGGAAGTTGGTGGGAGGGGGGCATAGTTAGAACATAAGGAGGAAACTTCTAAAGGCTTGTTAGTTTATTTTCAGAGATTTCAGTACAATCTTGGGTAATTTATGGCTGGCCCATCTGATGCTCTGGTTTATGTTTGTAAACACTGGTTGCTACCCTCCCTGTCCAAGATCCTTGTCCCCCTGTCTCCATGCCATACTCTCCATTTTTGGTGCTGTCTGTCAAGTAGAGCGGCTGCTAACTTGCCATTTTAGTAATGCTGTGTCAGGTTGGGAAGAAACCGATCAGAGGCATGGCAGCCCCTGGGATTAAGTTACTGTTCTAATTTACAGTGCCCTCCCTGTTGTGACCTATGCTAGAATCTATGTTTTAGTCTCATCTTCTAAAGAATAAATGGCATCAGACCTGTGCTTCTCTTCAACCTGGTGAAAATGATCCAAATGAATAAATATTTAGGGATTTGTGAGGTCTTTGAAAGAATTATATTGTTTTACTCAAAGCTGATTTTTAATCAACTAAAACTTGCTTTCTAGTCAAACTGAGTAAGAAAGTTGAACAATTCTAGACCATCCATAACGAGAGCTACCGTTTTTGCTATAAAGTTTTTCAGGCTCCCTTTCTTTTCAGTAAAGCTGGGTCCAGGGAAATAATTTGTCATTTACTTAGGTAGGAAGAAATAGTCTACTGCCCCTTTTTCTTAAAGACAGTATATGCCTTCAAAAATGTTATTATAAACATTTTCAAGCATATAGAAAAGCAGAAAAGTGTGTAATGAACATCCATACACCTATCAACCAGATTAAACAATTATATTTTTCCTATTTGCTTTCTCTTTTCTGTTGAAATATTTAAAAATATAGATAATGTTTTAATGTATTTAAGTATGTTTAATGTGTAAATTAATGTTTCAAATTCAATAAAGCTGGAAATATTTTATAGTATACTATGAACATTTTCACTCGTAAACACTTGAGTGTCATGTACCCATTTTTAAGTGCTT